ATAATTTTTCTCTGAGCATCAGAAGATGACTACAGTTCCTTTTGTCTACACTTTGTACCACTATCCCAGGAAGGTATTATTATACTCATTTTATAGGTGAGGAGCTTGAAGCTCACAAAGAGTAAGAAACATTCCCAGGAGGATGTAACTAATGACTTATGTAGTAGGGACATGGACCCAGACTTGTCTGCCTCCAAATTCCATGCTACTAATATCTTTTTATTCTAATTTGATAAGGTCTTAGAAGGCAAAAGATGTTTCCCTGAGATGTGTCTAATAGCTTGCTACAGCCTATATGCATAGTTTTTGAGGCGGTCTAAATAATTTTAATTGTTTCACATCGTATGTTCCCATTCATAAGTGGGAACTAAGCTATGAGGAATGACACAATGGACTTTGGGGACTGGGGGGAAAGGGAAGGAGGGAGCTGAAGGATAAAAGACTACACATTGGGTACAGTGTTCACTGCTCAGGTGGTGGGTGCACCAAAATCTCAGAAATCACCACTAGAGAACTTATTCATGTAACCAAACACCTCCTGTTCCCCAAAAACCTATTGAAATAAAAAAAAATTTAAGAAACTAACAAATTGTTTGTTTCAGATGACAAGGCAGTTTCCTTAACATTGAGAAATTAGAGTGAAAAAAATGTGTTAGAGATTATGACCGAATCTAATAATAGCTATCTATGTGGACAGTATTACAAAAATTAACCAAATGACAAAAAATCAAAGAAGAAATTTTGTGAAAGTTGTTTAAAATCAGGAATCTACTTTTTACATTTTAGCTTTCACTTTTGCAGTGATGATACAGATATAGAAAGATTAAATTTTAGAAATACTTTGGTAATTATGAGCATTTTCAACTGTATATTTTTCATGTAATAAAACAAGCAATATCAATTCTGTAAATATCTTCAAACAGGTAGTAAAATGACTATAAGTAACTGAAATAGTTAACAAATATGTGTTAATTGACTTCCTGAATTTTTCTGTTTCAGGAAACCAAGAGTTGAAACATTAATCATGAATTGGGTAAATGACAGCATCATACAGGAGTTTATTCTGCTGGGTTTCTCAGATCGACCTTGGCTGGAGTTTCCACTCCTTGTGGTCTTCTTGATTTCTTACACTGTGACCATCTTTGGCAATCTGACCATTATTCTAGTGTCACGCCTGGACACCAAACTTCATACCCCCATGTATTTTTTTCTTACCAATCTATCACTCCTGGATCTTTGTTACACCACATGTACAGTCCCACAAATGCTAGTAAATTTATGCAGCATCAGGAAAGTAATCAGTTATCGTGGCTGTGTAGCCCAGCTTTTCATATTTCTGGCCTTGGGGGCTACTGAATATCTTCTCCTGGCCGTCATGTCCTTTGATAGGTTTGTAGCTATTTGTCGGCCTCTCCATTACTCAGTTATCATGCACCAGAGACTCTGCCTCCAGTTGGCAGCTGCATCCTGGGTTACTGGTTTTAGTAACTCAGTGTGGTTGTCTACCCTGACTCTCCAGCTGCCACTCTGTGACCCCTATGTGATAGATCACTTTCTCTGTGAAGTCCCTGCACTGCTCAAGTTATCTTGTGTTGAGACAACAGCAAATGAGGCTGAACTATTCCTTGTCAGTGAGCTCTTCCATCTAATACCCCTGACACTCATCCTTATATCATATGCTTTTATTGTCCGAGCAGTATTGAGGATACAGTCTGCTGAAGGTCGACAAAAAGCATTTGGGACATGTGGTTCCCATCTAATTGTGGTGTCTCTTTTTTATAGTACAGCCGTCTCTGTGTACCTGCAACCACCTTCGCCCAGCTCCAAGGACCAAGGAAAGATGGTTTCTCTCTTCTATGGAATCATTGCACCCATGCTGAATCCCCTTATATATACACTTAGGAACAAGGAGGTAAAGGAAGGCTTTAAAAGGTTGGTTGCAAGAGTCTTCTTAATCAAGAAATAAGAAATATGCAAATGATAAGCTTTGCTAAAGAC